CTGCAGCTCCCTGCCCCCCTGCTCCCCTCCCTGCAGCCCCCTGCCCCCCCTGCTCCCCTCCCTGCAGCTCCCTGCCCCCCTGCTCCCCTCCCTGCAGCTCCCTGCCCCCCCTGCTCCCCTCCCTGCAGCCCCCTGCCCCCCCGCTCCCCTCCCTGCAGCTCCCTGCCCCCCCGCTCCCCTCCCTGCAGCCCCCCTGCCCTCCCTGCTCCCTCCCTGCAGCCCCCTGCCCCCCCACTCCCCTCCCTGCAGCTCCCTGCCCCCCCGCTCCCCTCCCTGCAGCCCCCTGCCCCCCCGCTCCCCTCCCTGCAGCTCCCTGCCCCCCCGCTCCCCTCCCTGCAGCCCCCTGCCCCCCCTGCTCCCCTCCCTGCAGCCCCCTGCCCCCCCTGCTCCCCTCCCTGCAGCCCCCTGCCCCCCTGCTCCCCTCCCTGCAGCCCCCTGCCCCCCTGCTCCCCTCCCTGCAGCCCCCTGCCCCCCTGCTCCCCTCCCTGCAGCTCCCTGCCCCCCTGCTCCCCTCTCTGCAGCCCGCTTTCCCCCTGCTCCCCCCGCTCCCCTCCCTGCAGCCCCCTGGTCCCCCTGCTCCCCCCGCTCCCCTCCCTGCAGCCCCCTGCTCCCTCTGCTCCCCTCCCTGTAGCTCCCTGCAGCCCCCTGCTCCCCTCCCTGCACCCCTTTTGCCCCCTGCTCCCCTCCCTGCAGCCCCCTGCACTCCCTTCACCCCCTCCCTGCAGCCTGCTGTGCCCCCTGCTCCCCTCCCTGCAGCCCCCTGCACCCCCTCCCTGCAGCGCCCTGTGCCCCCCACTCCCCTCTCTGCAGCCCCCTGCGTCCCCTCCCCTCTCTGCAGCCCCCACTGTTCCTCCCACTGCTGCCCATCATTGGCTGCTTGAAAATGTCAGACTCCAAGGGCCCCTGTGACTAGCCCAGCAGCAGCCCTAGGTCTCCACCCTGCCTTGGGTGGGGTCCGGGATAGGCCTGGCCTCCCCCCGCCTGCTTGAACCCACTGAGTATGCCCCCCTCCCGCCGCAACCTCAGAATTCCAAAGCCAGCCTGGTCTCCAGCTCAGTGCGGTCCACACGCAGACCCTCCTTGGATTTCGAAAGCCCGTGTGGCTTTGCCAGAGGACATTCCAATCCTCGATTGTGGCTGGGGATGGAGGGAGATCAACCCATCGCACTTACAGATAAAGAAACTGAGGACGGAGTTTGTCCCAACTCCGGGGCCAGGGTCAGTGTCCTCCGAGGGAGTCAGGGAGGTGGTCCACCCACACCTCTGGTGCCTCTCCTGGCAGGCAGAGTGGCTCCTCACAGCCTGAAGCTCATCCTTCTGCACGGGCCAGCCAGGCCAGCACAGAGGCACCAGGGCAGCAGTGCACACAGGTCCCCGGGGACCCCACCATGTGGAGCGGATGGTGGCTGTGGCCCCTTGTGGCCGTCTGCACTGCAGACTTCTTTCGGGACGAGGCAGAGAGGATCATGAGGGACTCCCCTGTCATTGATGGGTGAGTGCTCACCTGAGCCAGGTGCTTAGGGATGACTGCCTGGCCTCTCCCCGGCAAACTCCAGGCACAATGACCTCCCCTGGCAGCTGCTGGATATGTTCAACAACCGGCTGCAGGACGAGAGGGCCAACCTGACCACCTTGGCCGGCACACACACCAACATCCCCAAGCTGAGGGCCGGCTTTGTGGGAGGCCAGGTACCGCCTGCCCTGCCTTGTGCTTGCCCTGTCATCAGCTCCTGGCACCCCCTGCGGCCCACAGTTCTGGTCCGTGTACACGCCCTGCGACACCCAGAACAAAGACGCCGTGCGGAGGACGCTGGAGCAGATGGACGTGGTCCACCGCATGTGCCGGATGTACCCGGAGACCTTCCTGTATGTCACCAGCAGTGCAGGTGGGGTCCTGACCTGGGTCCTCCAGGTCCTGCCCACTCCCCTGCACCCTGACTCTCCCCGCAGGCATTCGGCAGGCCTTCCGGGAAGGGAAGGTGGCCAGCCTGATCGGCGTGGAGGGCGGCCACTCCATTGACAGCAGTTTGGGCGTCCTGCGGGCACTCTATCAGCTGGGCATGCGGTACCTGACCCTCACCCACAGCTGCAACACGCCCTGGTGCGTGACTCCCCATGGGAGGCCCCCGGGCTACCTCTTGGGCACCTGCCTTTTGCTTCTCCAGGGCTGACAACTGGCTGGTGGACACGGGAGACAGCGAGCCCCAGAGCCAAGGCTTGTCACCCTTTGGGCAGGTGAGTGGGGTGGGAGCGGCCAGTCACCCCCGCTGTGAGGGTGGACGGAGCCCTGTCTTCCCAGCGTGTGGTGAAGGAGCTGAACCGTCTGGGGGTCCTCATCGACTTGGCTCACGTGTCTGTGGCCACCATGAAGGCCACCCTGCAGCTGTCCAGAGCCCCGGTCATCTTCAGCCACTCCTCGGCCTACAGCGTGTGCGCAAGCCGGCGCAACGTGCCTGACGACGTCCTGAGGCTGGTGGTGAGGGCCGAGGGGGCGACCTCCACCCCGCCCTCAGCTTCACCCTGTCTTCCTTCTTGTGCAGAAACAGACAGACAGCCTGGTGATGGTGAACTTCTACAACAATTACATTTCCTGCACCAACAAGGCCAACCTGTCCCAAGTGGCCGGTAGGTGGGGTGTGAGCGGCCAAGGGGGCCGACTCGGGACCCATACCTGCTGCTCCCTGGACAGACCATCTGGATCACATCAAGGAGGTGGCAGGAGCCAGAGCCGTGGGTTTTGGTGGGGACTTTGATGGTGTTCCAAGGTAAGGGGCTGAGAGCTCTGTCCTGTGGATGATGGGGGCCCAGGTTCTCCTGGCCTCAACACAGGGTCCCTGAGGGGCTGGAGGACGTCTCCAAGTATCCAGACCTGATCGCTGAGCTGCTCAGGAGGAACTGGACGGAGGCGGAGGTCAAGGGCGCACTGGCTGACAACCTGCTGAGGGTCTTCGAGGCTGTGGAACAGGTGAGGATGGGGTGGCCACCTGAGTCTCCCCCATCAATAATCGTTCTGTCTGTTCCCCTCCCAGCCTGGCTGCTGATCATCCAGGATCCACTTATCAATAATCATCCTGTCTGTTCCCCTCCCAGCCTGGCGTTTTCCGTCTGGGATTGGAGACTCGGGGGGTCCCTGGTGGGCTGCAAGGGTATTAGGCCTAATTTTATTAACAGTATTTGTAGGGTCCTACAGGGTCTGTAGGTTTTTCTCCTCGTGTACGGAGACGAGCGATCATAGAAATAAAGACACAAGACAAAGAGAAGAAAAGACAGCTGGGCCCAGGGGACCACTACCACCTGGACGCGGAGACCGGTAGTGGCCCCGAATGCCTGGCTGCACTGTTATTTATTGGATACGAGGCAAAAGGGGCAGGGTCAGGAGTGTGAGCCATCTCCAGTGATTGATAAGGTCACGCGAGTCACGTGTCCACTGGACAGGGGGCCCTTCCCTGTTTGGCAGCCGAGGCGGAGAGAGAGAGAGGACAGCTTACGCCATTATTTCTTCTATGCATTTCAAAGACTTTAGTACTTTCACTAATTCTGCTACTGCTGTCTAGAAGGCAGAGCCAGGCGTACTGGGTGGAACATGAAGGCGGACTGGGAGCGTGACCGCTGAAACACAGCATCACAGGGAGACGGTTAGGCCTCCGGAGGGCTGCGGGGGGGGGTTGACTGATGTCAGATCTTCCACAAGAGATGGTGGAGCAGAGTCTTTTCTAACGCGCCCCCGGGGAAAGGGAGATTCCCTTTCCGGCTCTGCTAAGTAACGGGTGCCTTCCCCAGGCACTGACGTGACCGCTAGACCAAGGAGCCCTCTAGTGGCCCTGTCCGGGCGTAACGGGGGCTCACGCTCATCTTGTGGTCGCTTCTCACGGTGCCCCTTCAGCTCCTGTCTCTGTATGGCCTGGTTTGTCCTAGGTTATAATTGTAGAGCAAGGATTATTATAATATTGGAATAAAGAGTAATGCCACAAACTGATGATTAGTAACATATATTATCTATAATCTATT